CTCATTATGTTGTCCAGGCTGGTCTCGAATTCCTGACCTCAAGTGATCCTCTCGCTTCGGCCTCCCAAAGTGTTGGGATTACAGGCGTAAGCCACCGCGCTGGCCAAGCTGCAGAATTCTTTAGCCATCAAAGATGATGCCTCAAGTAGAAAGGCACAAGCTGCCTTCCTGAGGAACACAGGGAGAACTCTCATTACATCATAGTCTCACCGACTCTGTCTGAAGGAAGTGATGCTTCTCGTATCTCAGGAGTGTCTAATGTCATCTGGCCCACCGGCAGTTTGTGTATTCAGGAGGCTCTGGCTTTCAGGTTTGCTCCCTTGGGACCTCTTGTGTCACGTCGCTCGTTCTGGAAAGGAAAAGGGGTGAAAGAAAAAGGGAAATCACCAAAATGCAAAATCTGTTACCAGATGCCCTATTCCGTCCTAACTACCGAGTCTGGTGGCGTGGGCTGCTAAATCTTTTCGCGGAAAGATTGTCAGGCGCCACCCCGAGGTGTTTGTCAGCACAGAGATGGGGGAGAAGGGTGAGCTCACCCGAGAATTGAAAGGCAGGTGGTGAGGGATGAGGGGTGAGGAGTGGAGGGTGGCCATAAGCTTCTGCGTTTTGGCTAAAGTACAGACACAAAGCCGCGGCGTGAGGGTTTGCACAGAGTGGTGGGAAGGAGAGAATGTATTTGCTGGGTACGCAGAGCATTTCTGCACTCTCAAGAAGGCTGCCCGATTTGTCAGGGTTGCGCCCCGAGCCCGCGAGAAGGGCAGGGACTTTTTGTGATAAGCGCCTTCCCAAAGGTAGTGTCTGTTAAACGCAGAGCCTTAGCGAGTGCTGCTCGCAGACACGCCGGCTTCGCAGAAAGTCTCAGTCTAGCAGGTAGCTTAAGCAGACATCAGGTGCGCGAATTTGCTCTCCCTCACTGTTTCTAAGCCTGGGAGCACGCCCCCTCCGCGCCGGCGACCGCGGGTCGCGCATGCTCCGTGGGAGGGAGTGCGCCGCGCCTCCCGCCGGAAGCGTTCTCTCCCAGGTTGCGTTTCCTTCCTGTGTGAGGCCGGCTGAGGGCACTTGCTCTTGCTGTTTCTGCCCCTGGGTGAGTAGCTGGTTCCCGTGGGGCCTCATGGGATGGTTGTCGTATCCTTCTGAGGTCCTTTAAGGACCGTCTCGGACCTGGGAACCCCCGGAGGAAAGGTCACCCCGGTCTTCTCCCACGCCCTACCTCAGTGCCGCCCCCAAGCGCCCCGCAGCCCTTAGTATCTAGAGGATTAACCTCCAAGGGCGTCCCGGGCCTCGCCTTGGCGTCCGGCCCGGCCTGGGCCCTTAGGGTCTGCTTAGCTCTTCCCCAAGACTCGTGCCATTCCCGAGGGAATCTTTGTCGGCATCCTGGTCACTGTGGGGGTTTGAGGTCGTCCCGGAAGACTTCAGAACCAGGCGAACCTAGACGAAGGCGGCTGGAATGAACCAGGTCTGATTGTCGCACAGGCGCGGCCACCACCTTACCTAGTGACATTTCTGTTTGTTTTTTTAAGGTTAACATTCAAGATGGTACATGCTGAAGCCTTTTCTCGTCCTTTGAGTCGGAATGAAGTTGTTGGTTTAATTTTCCGTTTGACAATATTTGGTGCAGTGACATACTTTACTATCAAATGGATGGTAGATGCAATTGATCCAACCAGAAAGCAAAAAGTAGAAGCTCAGAAACAGGTATGATTGAAATGTTTGAAGATCATTTTTCTTCAAAGCAGGTTGTTTGTTCTTTTCATTCTAGGCAGAAAAACTAATGAAGCAAATTGGAGTGAAAAATGTGAAGCTCTCAGAATATGAAATGAGTATTGCTGCTCATCTTGTAGACCCTCTTAATATGCATGTATGTATCTTTAATCTTATTTAAGATTTTTTGTAAAATTCATGTTGACCTTAACTTTTGCCAGGTTACTTGGAGTGATATAGCAGGTTTAGATGATGTCATTACGGATCTGAAAGACACAGTCATCTTACCTATCAAAAAGAAACATTTGTTTGAGAATTCCAGGCTTCTGCAGCCTCCAAAAGGTATGGTAAAGGTATATATTCGCCTAAAGCATTTAAAGGTAATAAATAACATATTCATTTCCAGGTGTTCTTCTCTATGGGCCTCCAGGCTGTGGTAAAACGTTGATTGCCAAGGCCACAGCCAAAGAAGCAGGCTGTCGATTTATTAACCTTCAGCCTTCGACACTGACCGATAAGTGGTATGGAGAATCTCAGAAATTGGCTGCTGCTGTCTTCTCCCTTGCCATAAAGCTACAACCATCCATCATCTTTATAGATGAAATAGGTATGCTATGTTTTCTATATGAGTATTTTTAA